GAAGATCACATAGCTGTATAAAAATGTCAGTTTTCTAGTTCCTATATTGGGTTCACAGTGTTTATTATTAAAAAAAAAAAAGATGGCTTGTATGAACCAATGATCAGAGTGTTACAAAGCAAGGATTTTGAGGCTGGGCATAGTGGCTCACGCCTGTAATCTCAGCACTTTGGGAGGCCGAGGCAGTCGGATCACCTGAGTTCAGGAGTTTGAGACCAGCCTGGCCAACATGGCGAAACCCCATCTCTACTAAAAGTAGAAAAATTAGCTGGGTGTGGTGGTGCGTGCCTGTAATCCCAGCTACTCGGGAGGCTGAGGTAGGAGAATTTTTGAACCTAGGAGGTGGAGGTTGCAGTGAGCCGTGATTGGGCCACTGCATTCCAGCCTGGGAGACAGAGCAAGACTCCATCTCAAAAAAGAAAAAAAAAAAAAGGATTTTGACCCAATAAATATTAAAACATCAAATTAACATATTAACATTCTAAGGGAGAAAAATCGTATGATCATCTTCATGGATGCAGGAAATCATTTGTTAGACGTCACCATCCATTCGTGACTAAAGGAAAAAGCAAACAAATTAGGAATACAAGGCAATTTACTTAAACCTGGCAAGGGGTATCTACAGACAACAATACTGCAGACATCAAACATCATTCTTAATGATGCAAGTTCATAGCATTCCCAAGACTGAGGAACTTGTCAAGGATGGCTACTACCAATTCTGTTGGTCATCATACTGGAGTTAGCCCACATAGTCAATAAAGAAATTAAAGATATTAGGACTGGGGCAAGTAATAAAACTCCTCCATAGATGATTTGATTATCTACATGGAACATCCAAAAGAACTGTATACATATTTACATTTTTTTTTTTTTTTCTCAGACAGGGTCTTGCTCTGTTGCCCAGGCTGGAGTGGAGTGGCACAAACATGGCCTCACTACAGCCTCCATCTCTTGGGCTCAAGCGATCCTCCTGCCTCAGCCTCCAGAGTACCTGGGACCACAGGCACACCACTATGCTTGACAAATTTTTTAATTTTTTGTAGAGATGGGGTCTTGGCGTGTTGCCCAGACTGAAAATATTTTTTAGAAATAAGAATTTGGCAAGTTAGTTGAATATGAAAATCATTACTGACCATCCTCAACCTACAATGGTTTGACTTAGTTTTTTGACATTATAATGGGTTTATTGTGGTATTAAATGCATTTTTGACTCATGATATTTTCACATTACTTTAGGTTTATCAGGACATAACCCCATTGTAATTCAATAGTATGTAATCTGCATACAAAAATCAGTTGCATTTTAATATACCAGCAGATATCAGTTAAAAATGAAAATTTAAAAATATACCATTTACAATAGCATAGAAAAATATGAGATACATAGATAGGAATGAATTTAAAAAGCTGTACACACATGTACACATGAGCACATAGCATAATGGAAATGACTGATAAATTCAGTTGCATTAATATGAAGAATTTCTTTTCTCTAAATCTACCATAAAGACACAAGTCACAAACTAGGCGAAGATAATTGCAAATTATATAATTGACAAAAACTCATACCTAATATACAAAAATATTTCCTACAAAAAAAAACGAAAAAAGAAATCCAATAGACAAATGAAGAAAGCATGAGAACAAGTACTTCATAAAAGAGAAACTTGAATGTCCAATAAACAGGAAAAAAATGTTCACCTCATTATTAATCAGGAAATTCATATTAAACTACAATAAGAAATTTATATTCCCACCACATTGGCAAATATAAAGTGTGATCATACCTGGGGTTAAGAATGTGAGTCTTAAGCACTTACTGGTGAGAATGTAAATTGGTTCAACTACTTCGGAGACTCACGTGACATTACTTAGTAAATTTAAATGTGTGTTCATCCTAAGATCCAGTGGTTCTACTTCTAGATATTTAAAGTAGAGAAAATCTTACACATATGCACAAGAAGACAAGTGTGAGGATATTCATAACAGTCCTACATGAAAATAACTCCAGTATTTATCATCAGTAGAATTCATAATTAATTGTGTTTATATGATACTGCAATAAAAAGATCTGCAGCTACATGCAGCAACATGGATGACTTTTACAGACAATTGTGCAAAATAAGCAGGCTGCAAAAGAATAATACCATATGATTTCATTTAAATAAAATTAAAAGACCTGACAAAGCTAAGCAATGTGTTTTTAGGGTGTACATAAGTGGAATGATTATGAAGGAAGGGCATCAAAATCAGGATAGTGGCTTACCTTCGTGAGGGAGGAAGGGTATGTGATTGGAAGAGGGCTATGCAGGAAGTTTCTAAGGTTTTGGCAATATTTCCTTCACACTAAAAATGTGTTTACCCATGTGTTTGCTTTATTATCTTTATCCTTTAAAATACACATGTGTTTTATTTCCATAGTTATTTATTTTACAATAAAAATACAATAACATAGTCCCAGCTACTTGGGAAGCTGAGGCAGGAGGATCATTTGAACACTGGAATTCAAGGTCAGCCTGGACAGTATAGCAAGACCCTGTCTCTAAAAAATAAATAATAAATTTAAAAGTTTCAATGTGATAATGTATGAAGAACTTAACAACGGCATGGCGCATAGAACATACTCAATAAATGTTTATTATTGTTTTGTTATTAATATCAAAATGTTTCCCTCTACATCTAGTTATAGCTGCAGCCCATACATTTTTCAGGTACTGCTTTTATTTAGTTTGAAGTCTTTAACAAATTTCCCTCCTACTCTAAAACAAGTATTATTTAGTAGACTATTTTAGTTTTCAGGCGTATAGGATTGTTCAATCGATCTCTCTCTTTGTCTTATAATACTGCTGCATTAGACTCAGAAGATGTAGTCTGTATGAAGGTAATTTTTCTGACAGTTATTGAATAAATTTATTTGTAGCTTGAAAAAAGAAAATGTACTTAGATGAATAAAAAATACCTTTGTTGAAATTCCTGCAGTGAAAATAATTTTGGTACTGCAGTTCTGTAACTCTCTACTCTTCCTTTCTCTATTACAGTCTTGATTTTAATATCTCGATATTTGAAAACCCAAGCCTTCTTAGTATTGTAGCCATAATGATATTACAGAATAGACTATGATTTTGTGTTTATATGTATTGTTTAGTATTAATTTATGCTACCACCAGCAGTGTAAGAGAGTGCCTGTTTCCTTGTCCCCTGGTGAGCAGCACTGGATAATATTTAAAAATAATTTTTGGCAATTGGATTTTTTTTCTGTTACATTTATTCCTTTACTTGTTAGTAAACTTTAATTTCTTGAATATATATATATATTGTCCAATTTTCATTCTATGTGAATATTTATGTCCTTTACTAATTTTCTATTGTGAGAGTAGTGTTTTTGGTTTATTTTTTCAAAAATTAATTTGTAAAACCAGTTTATATATTTAGGGTGGTATCATTCCTTGTTGCAATTTTCTTCTTCCCAGTTTGGAACTGGCTTTAAAATTTCCACTTATTCTTTTTTACCTATCGTCTTTTCTTCCTCTTCTTCAGGAGCAAATATTCCCAGCCTTTTCTTCTTATTTCATGTAGAGCAGTTTAGTCTTCTTTTATTGCAGGGGGAAGATGGTCATTTGGCAGTGATGATGTGGCCCCGATTGCAGAATTGAGTTGGAGGCTGAAGCATGTGAGCTCTGATCCTTGCCAGTTCCGTAAGTCCACAAATAACACATCTATTTAGACACCTTCATGATTAGGTTCTTCCTCTCTTTCTAGGCTTATCCTCTGCTGCATTCCACAATATGCTCACCCCATTGGCCTATTGAAGAAGTCCATGATGACTTTGCTCATGACGGGAATTATCAGGTAAAAAGAGTTAGATAAAAAATACAGGACACAACAGAAACTTAACTGTGCTTTTACTTTTCAGAAGGGAGCCAGGGACTATAGATCAGGAGCCAAAACTTGGATAATGAGGTAAGATTCTGGAATGCATGTTATTTTGTCATATCATACACTTATCAAGGAATCTTTTTTTCAGTGGAACATCTGTGAACACATAGAAGAACGGTTATAGCAAAACACATGACTGAATGGGACAATATAGTGAAAATGCAAACTTTGGCCTAGAGTGGTGAGTAGAGGCCCCAAGAAGACACCACATGTTTTTATCATAGCCTTGGTTCCTTGCCCTCCAGAGAGCCGACGCCCCTTCACTGGGGTGGATGAGCAGCAGAGACAGGGAGACCTGGCCCTCCCAGAACAGAGTGAAGCTGACCAGGTAGGTGCCATTGTTGAAGTCCATCACCTTTCATATGACCAAGTAACTTGTGACTCTCTTTCAGATTGCAATGTTCAACTCTGAACGAAATGCCAAAAACAAGTACCTGAAGGCTAAAGACAGTGAACAAAAGCAGGCAAGTTTTGGTGGGAAGATGAAACTTGGAAGAAGGTGCCATTAAGAGGAGGTAAGTTTCCTGGTTTTGATGTGTTAGCCTGAAATGTGATTATTTCTCCTGTCCTTTCTTATAGGATACTCACTTTGTTTCCAAATGCCATAGCTCGAAAATTACTGCTGATGTTGACATTTATCTTAATTTTCTGGATCATTTACTTGGCTTCAAAAGACCACACAAAGGTAGGAAGTTTCATTTTTAAGAATTTCACAGAATGATATTTTCTTTTCCCTTTCAATATTTCAGTTCTCGTTCAACTTGGAAAACCATATTATCCTGAACCAAGGGAACATCTTCAAAAAATATTCACACTCTGAAACACCACTGTGTCCAGCAGTTTCACCAAAAGAGACTGAACTTAGAATAAAGGACATTATGGAGAAACTAGACCAGCAGATCCCACCCAGACCTTTCACCCATGTGAATACCACCACCAGTGCCACACACAGCACAGCCACCATCCTCAACCCTCAAGATACGTACTGCAGGGGGGATCAGCTGGACATCCTTCTGGAGGTGAGGGACCACTTGGGACACAGGAAGCAATATGGTGGGGATTTCCTGAGGGCCAGGATGTACTCCACAGCACTAATGGCAGGTGCTTCAGGAAAGGTGACTGACTTCAACAACGGCACCTACCTGGTCAGCTTCACTCTGTTCTGGGAGGGCCAGGTTTCCCTGTCTCTGCTGCTCATCCACCCCAGTGAAGGGGTATCAGCTCTCTGGAGGGCAAGGAACCAAGGATGTGATAGGATCATCTTCACTGGCCTGTTTGCCAACAGAAGCTCCAATGTCTTCACTGAATGTGGCCTGACCCTAAACACAAATGCTGAACTGTGCCAGTACATGGATGACAGAGACCAAGAAGCCTTCTACTGTGTGAGGCCTCAACATATGCCCTGTGAGGCCTTGACCCACATGACCACTAGGACAAGAAATATTTCCTATCTTAGCAAGGAAGAATGGAGGCTTTTCCACAGGTAAAGAGGCTTTTAAATACAATAGCAGATAAATTAAGCTAATTTATTTTCCCATTTCTTGCAGGTCCAACATAGGAGTTGAAATGATGAAGAACTTTACCCCCATTGAGGTCATACCATGCAACAGTAAGTCTGGAGTGTTGTTGTCTGCCATGATCAAATTACTTAATCTGGAAATTTGTATTGCCAGAGAGCGAGAACATAAAAAAGAACTGCCAGATTGGAATGAAGACTCCTTTCCCCAGTGGTTATACTTTGAAAAAAATGTGGATTACAGCATTTTGTAAACAGATCAAGTTCAATGAAACAAAAAATATAAATGACTGCTTGGAAAGAAAACTTATTTATCTCATGGGAGATTCAACACTGCATCAGTGGATTTACTACTTACAAAAAGCTGTGAAAAGTATGTATTTAATTTATATTTTGAAATTCTATGTTAAAATATTTATTGATTTGTCTTTCATCAGCCCTAAAATATTTTGATCATCATGGAGCTGGGATCTTTAAAACACATGTTCTTCTGGATGTTGAAAGACATATTTTGATTCAGTGGAAAAAACATGGTCATCCATTTGTTACCAAAAAATTATTCTCAGTGAAAGATGAAAACTATATCCCACGGGAAATTGACCAGGTAGCAGGAGACAAAAACACAGCCATTGTCATTACCCTCGGCCAACACTTCAGACCCTTTCCCATCAACATTTTCATCCGTAGGGCCATCAATATTCAAAAGGCCATTGAACGTCTATTCTTGCGAAGCCCGGAGACCAAGGTGATACTTAAAACTGAAAACACCAGAGAGATAGAACAAAATGCAGAGATGTTCAGTGACTTTCATGGCTATATTCAGAATCTTATCATAAGAGATATTTTTGTGGATCTTAATGTGGGTATTATTGATGCCTGGGACATGACGATTGCATATTGCACCAACAATGCCCATCCACCGGATTATGTGATTCAAAATCAGATTGGCATGTTCTTAAACTACATTTGTTAGAGGAAAAATACAAAAATAGCACTAGCCACTTTCTATAGATGATCTCACATATACAGCGAAGATAGTTTAATGCAATCCAAGTTTTGAGGAAACTAAATTTGAAAAAGTTCTATTAAAGTTAAATATATGTAACATAACATTTACCATTTAAGCCATTTTATTATTTTATTT